GTTAGGGAGAGTATACTAACTAATGAACTTCAGTTAAAAAGTAGGCAAATGAAAAAAAAAAAGAAAAAAAGTAGGCAAATGCGAATGTTCTTCACTGCCACAAAGCCACCAAGTTAACGGATGGTGTTTATGGGTTTGGGTTTTTGGAGAGCAACTTTACAATACCTGTAGGATTGTCTTGAAAGTCAGGTTCCGATCTTTAGCCTAAGAAGGTTAAAAAGTTGGTAAGTTATATTCTTTTCACCCTTAACAATAACTGACCCATAATGCATTAGCAATCTGTCCCTAGATTGTGAGGAATCAGATAGTTAAAATTAAATTTAGAAAGTTAAAATACTTGTCATCACATTAAAAACACATTACATCAGTTTAGATGAGCTGCAAGTAAATCATCCCTTACCTTTCAGAAGATAAAAAGTTTAGTGACTGCTATTTACACACTTTGAATATTTTATATTACAGTGGTCATCATCATTTACACGGATTATTTTCTATGTCCACTTCCAATTCACAAATATCAGGGTGTTTGTTATGTAGCAGTTCACATTTCAAGCTTCTCTGAAAAGGTGTCCTTATATAAAACAACAGAGATAACTGCATATTATCAAAAGGTCATTTAGAGATTTTAAAAATAAAATCATTAGGGACCCCTTAAGAAAAGTAGAGCAATGAACTGTAATTTTAAAAATGTATATAATAGCACAAAAATCAAAGTCTTAATGGACACTCATTTGAGATAGTTCATTTTGTTTTTGTTTTGTTTTAAACATAGATTTCTAGAGCATTAAAAACAATCCTCATAGGTTTGTTAAACCTTTAGCGGAAGATTACAGCCCATGTTTTTGTCTTTGGTGAATAGCTGTTTGTCTCACTTTATTTACTTGGTATTGGATATTTGTCAATGTCATTTCATATCTACAGAAAATTCTTACGCTCTGTGGAGGTAGTGAATGTGTGTGTGCGTGTCTGCCGGAGGTCACATGACGGTTTCATTCTATTTGGTGGAGCAGCTTGACTTTTTTTCCCCTTGCTTTTGGTGATGGTTGTGAGTGCAGAAGTTGATTGACAGATGCATGCCAGAAACCCCCATTCTCCTTTTCAAAGACAACATATGATGGATTGCTATCTCTCAGCGCAGCAGGACACGGGGACCATGCAAGCTGTAATTGGTCAGGTATGGAGTCAGCCATTTCTCAACTCCCCTTTCATTTAAATAAAATGTTGGGGTTTTCTTCTAGGCATGAACTCTCTTGGGTTGTGTTACCCTGTTTGCTGTTTACTGTCAAGATGCTGAAAGAATGTTCTTATAATGATCCAAGAGGAAGTGGCAAATGAGTGCTCTTCTTCAGGTATTTTGTTGATTTTTCAGAATGCCTACCAATTCCTCCCCTTCACTCTTTTCGCCCATCCTAGGATCCAATGATAGCTGGACAAGTCAGTAAGCCCTTGCTGTCAGTGCGGAGTGAAATGAATGCGGAGTTGAGAGGTGAGGACAAGGCTGCTACTTCAGACAGCGAGCTGAATGAGCCCCTGCTTGCGCCTGTGGAATCAAATGACAGCGAGGACACTCCCAGCAAGCTCTTCGGTAAGTCTGTCTAGGTATTTCATTTCAGTACTTATTAAGGGAGTATTTCTCTTTTGAATTCCAGGGGCTAGAGGAAACCCAGCATTATCAGACCCAGGCACTCCTGACCAACACCAGGCCAGTCAGACCCACCCCCCATTTCCAGTTGGGCCACAGGTCAGTATCTCTCAACTGCTTTCCACTGGGCTAAAGTGAGCTAGCTGTATCTGTTTCCTTGCAGCCACTTCTGACGGCACAGCAGTTAGCTTCTGCTGTGGCCGGCGTGATGCCGGGAGGCCCCCCAGCCCTCAACCAGCCAATCCTCATTCCCTTCAACATGGCGGGACAGCTAGGAGGCCAGCAAGGACTGGTTCTCACACTGCCAACAGCGAATCTCACCAACATCCAAGGGCTGGTGGCAGCAGCTGCAGCCGGAGGCATTATGACTCTGCCACTGCAAAATCTACAAGGTAATCCATAATGTCCATGCGCCACGTAAGGCTCTCACTCCACATTCGCTTTCTCTCCTTGTAGCTACCTCATCCCTGAACTCCCAGCTCCAGCAGCTCCAGCTCCAGCTCCAGCAGCAGCAGCAGCAGCAGCAGCAGCAGCCTCCCCCGTCAACCAACCAGCACCCGCAACCAGCCCCACAGGCGCCCTCGCAGTCCCAGCAGCAGCCGCTGCAGCCCACCCCACCCCAGCAGCCACCACCCGCCTCTCAGCAGCCGCCAGCTCCTACATCTCAGCTGCAACAGGCGCCTCAGCCCCAGCAGCACCAACCCCACTCCCACTCCCAGAACCAGAACCAACCATCTCCAACCCAGCAGAGCTCCAGCCCCCCGCAGAAACCTAGTCAGTCTCCAGGACATGGCCTGCCTTCACCGCTCACGCCACCCAATCCTCTACAGGTATGCTCCCCGTGCTTCCCGTCTGCCCCTAGGGTTTTCACGGTGATCTTTTCTCTCTTTGCAGCTGGTTAATAATCCACTAGCAAGTCAGGCTGCAGCGGCTGCAGCAGCCATGAGCTCCATAGCAAGCTCACAGGCCTTTGGCAATGCCCTCTCCAGTCTTCAGGGGGTCACAGGTCAACTAGTTACTAATGCACAAGGACAGGTGAGTGGGAGATGGGAACAAGAGTGCATTTTGCCAGCTCCTCACCTTTGGCCCTCTCTTGCAGATTATCGGGACCATTCCACTGATGCCTAATCCAGGGCCATCGAGCCAAGCAGCAAGCGGCACTCAGGGCTTGCAAGTGCAGCCAATCACCCCCCAGCTCCTCACAAACGCCCAGGGCCAGATCATCGCCACAGTCATTGGGAACCAGATCCTGCCCGTGATCAACACCCAGGGCATCACGCTGTCACCCATCAAGCCCGGCCAGCAGGTAAATGTTCCAGGCCAAGGCAGCCATGGCACTTTGTGTATTTTTTTTACATCCCCTCATGTAGCTCCACCAACCCTCCCAGACGTCAGTGGGTCAAGCAGCCTCCCAAGGCAACCTTCTGCACCTGGCTCACAGCCAAGCATCCATGTCTCAAAGTCCCGTCCGGCAGGCTTCCTCTTCTTCCTCCTCATCCTCCTCTTCTTCAGCTTTGAGCGTGGGCCAGTTAGTCAGCAGTAAGTATCCTTTCTGGCTCGGTTTAAATCGTTATTGATCCTATTTTTAAAAACATCTCCACAGATCCTCAAACGGCAGCGGGTGAGGTGGATGGGGTTAATCTGGAGGAGATCCGAGAATTTGCCAAAGCTTTTAAAATCCGGCGCCTGTCCCTTGGCCTGACCCAGACTCAGGTGGGACAGGCTCTCAGTGCTACAGAGGGCCCCGCGTACAGCCAGTCGGCCATCTGCAGGTAACGCGCGCCTGCATGCTGTCACCTCTTCTTAAGACTGTTCTTTCTCAATTTTCCCCCCCAGACACACCATCCTGAGAAGCCACTTTTTCCTACCACAGGAAGCCCAAGAGAACACTATAGCTAGCAGTCTGACAGCCAAACTGAACCCTGGCCTTTTGTATCCTGCCAGGTTTGAAAAGCTGGACATCACCCCTAAAAGTGCCCAGAAGATCAAGCCGGTGCTTGAGCGGTGGATGGCTGAGGCTGAGGCCCGCCATCGAGCAGGTATGCAGAACCTGACCGAGTTTATCGGGAGTGAACCATCCAAAAAGCGCAAGCGGCGCACCTCCTTCACACCCCAGGCCCTTGAGATCCTCAATGCCCACTTTGAGAAGAACACACACCCTTCTGGGCAGGAAATGACCGAAATTGCTGAGAAGCTGAACTATGACCGAGAAGTAGTTAGAGTTTGGTTCTGCAATAAGAGGCAAGCCCTGAAGAACACAATTAAACGCTTAAAACAGCACGAGCCGGCCACGGCAGTCCCTTTGGAGCCCTTAACAGACTCTCTGGAAGAAAACTCCTAAAGAGATGCCCACCCATAATCAGAAGCAAAATTCACAGAAACTAAACTCCACCCTTGGGACTCCACAACAACAACAACAACAAAATTTAATTTAATTTAAAAATAGCCCCAGTCGTCATCACCCTTGTAAGTAAATGACTAAGAAAACTACCAAGTGGACAGAATGGTTTCTACATGTCCGTTGGTTTTCCAAAAAGGAAAGAAGAAAATTTTTAGAAAATTTTTAAACAAGGAATACACCACACTGAAGGTGTGTGTGGTAGGATAGTTCCCTTCCCCCACCTGTCTCCCCCAAAGCCAGTTTTTTAATGGACTTAAAGCAAACCAAATAACCACGTACTTTTTTCTGTATATTATGAAAATGTGAACACATTTTAAGGAAAAAGAAAAAAAAAAACTAAACCAAAAACCAACAACGAAGGAACAAAAACTTTGATCTGTTCAAAGCGAATACAAGCCTGCCACCTGGAGGAAGGACTGCACCCCTTCAGGTACTAAGTGCTGATTCACTATGAAACCTATTAACCAAAGTCAGAAACATGGCATTGCAACGCGATCGTTCGTCTACGCTTCTCCGCACGTAAAGTTGTGTTACGAATTTTTACATTTGTACTAACAGAACAATAGGAAGCCTGATTTCTCCCATCTTTCCCATCTACTGTCTCCACCCATGGGGTGGGTACCATTGTTGAAGCCATTCTGTGAGGCTCACTATTGGGTTTTTTTGTGGGGGTGGTAGGGAGGGTGGTCTTTTTTCTTTGTCTTTCTTTTTGACGGGAGGGCATCCTGGATCGTGTGCCAAAGCATTTGTTGCTTTTTTCTCACTATGACTTGTGGGTTTGAGAAAAGAAAATGGAGCTCGCATTTCTCTCTTTTCCTCCATTTCTCCATCTCCCTCGCGCGTGGCTCCTGGGGTCTGCTGGAAGGCCACAGAAGTGGGGAGAAGCAGTGTCTTTTCCACTCAGATCCTAGTGAAATGCAGGAGAGACTCCAAAATAACTAGGGCTTTGCTCGATGAACTGTCAACACTGGCATAAGCTGTAATTGTGCTCACTGTCCACACCAGAGCTTGGGATTTTTCTCAGTCTGTTGGCCACGTACATGGAGAGCTGACCAAAACTAATTTTGTAATATAAACATAAGCTGCACATTTGGTTCAATACTTACATCTATGTTATGCTTCTGTGCAAAGCAATTTCTCTCAGAAGTCTGATAGCCAAAGAAATGTCTCAAGATTTCAGTCAAATACACACATGACATGCACACACCCATAAACACACACACAAAGAAACAGGCTAAAAAGAAAGTGATAGCAACTGGATCATTAAAGGCCATCGTGTATCCTGTTAATCTCATCTTTTCTGCTACTTCTTTCATTCCAATAGCGATGGCAGACTTTTTTCAGGGGGAATAATTACTCTTCGGGATATATAAATGGAGCAGAAAGGTGGCGGGCAAATTTAAACAACTGGAATTGGGGGCCAGGTTCTTCAGGGGAAAGGAAGTTTGAAGAAGCTTTCACCAAAAGAAAAAAATATAGAAGGGGCTTATCTAACAATCAGAATAGCCTGCAATATGAGAACTAGAGGATTATTTCCTTTAAAAAAAATAACTTAAAAGATCTGTGGGCCACAATAACCTAATAAGCAAGGACATGTTGGGATGTGAGGACGGCTGTGCAGGTGAGCACTTGGCAGCTGCCACTGGTGTTTTCACCCAGGTACAGGCAGACGGTGTTCCATTAAAGGAGCAGGCAAAAGAGAGCTGTCAATTTGCTTGCTGTTGAAATGTACATATTTATGCATAATTTATAATCATGCTAATGTATTATCTAGAAGTAAGTTGTGAAAGAAAAAAGAGAAACCCAATCTCAAGTTGCCCAACTGATTAGAAATGCCATCTCCTTCCCCTAATACACTCCCTCTCCCTGGGGAGTTTGAGTTTCTTCTGTTGGCTCCTTTGCTGTTTGTGTAAATGCTACAGTATAATTGTCCCCTCCAATGATTCATGCAGCAATCAAGAGACTACCAGCAAGGAAACTCTAAAAGGAATCCTGGAAGTGGAACAAGTCACTCGTAAAGGTGTTTCCATTTTACCAGTCAATGCTAACTGGACCACAGCTAACTTGATCTTCAATGCCAACATCACAGAGCCCCTTTCGCCACCTCAAAAACTGCACAAACATGGACAACCCAGAAACCCAAAACTTTATTGATTAAAACAGATTTTGGATTCTCCTAGGACCTGCTCCAAATTCCATCAAGAAAAGCTCCCTGCGAAGAGAAGTTAACAAGATAACATATGATGGATGCTAAATATTTAAATATATGCCGGCAGCGGTTACATAAGGCCTGCTCAGTTCTGAGATCTATAATTGGGAGGGTCTAACTAGGACAGGGAAAATATAAAATAAAAGTAATCTTCCAGAGTGGAACAAAAAAGAAATATATTCATCCGACAGTCGTAACACCATTCATGTGCAGTGATTTTTTTATAGTTTTATAATTTTGTATTGTTTTATAAATTATTTATAAGGTGTTGTAATGCTTCTTATATTAATTTTTTACAGATAAATTTTTTGCTACAAGGCATAAAAAGGTGCCTGAACCGATTCTTAGGAATATAAATTATACTGTGTAACTCATAAGTCTTTGGGACCACACCTAATGCTTAATTTTATGATGACATTTCTCATGTCTACTTGTAAACAACTTCATATGCCAATGGCGTTTAAGTGTCTTTTATGTTTCCATGAACTGAAGGTTAAGGTTGCCACCCACAAAAAATAAAAGCCACTTTGGGCATATGTGATTGTATTTCAAGCTTCAGTATTTTTCTCACATAATTTTTAATTATTGTTATCTGCATTTTCATTACTTCATGAAAAAATGACAGTGGATATTACATTTTACACTTGTTTATAGATTTTCTTTCTTTTTCAACCAAGAAAATATTTTGAACAATTGAAACTTTTAATTGCATTTGCAAGGTTTTGGCTTCTTTATGTTGTCATCACACAGATGCACACACACATACACATACAACACAAAAGAGAGAACAAAAAAGCAAAAGGAGCTAGGAAAAAAACAAAACAAAACAAGTAGAGGTGTATCAAAGAACTCAAGCTATAACCAAAAAGAAATCGTAAAATGCCTTTGCTCGTTTCTCTACGCTGGACCAAAGCTCAATATTTGTAGGTATATGCACATTGTATAGATATGGCTAAATGTTGCTGACAATCTCGCAATACTAAACTGTTCCTATTTTAAGAAAAAAAAAAGAAATACAAACTGTTCATCAATGTTTTACCTCAGCACTCTACTTGTACCCAGTTAATGACCAAGCTTAAAAAAAAATTGAGATAAAGGAAATTGATTTTCATTTCAATGTTTGACTGTAAAATCTGTTTGGATAACATTTTGTAATGAGCTTTTTGTCATGTGATTTGCTTGTCTTCAACTTGAAATTATGTGAGGCACATTTGTTTATTTGTTGTTAAGAAAGTGATTTTTTTTTTTTTTTGTCCTATGTGCTGTGATCTAGACTGGTCACCGGGGTCACTTATGAGGCACCACAAAGAGATCTGCTTCTCCGTGCCCGGAGCAGGCAGCAGGAGGGAGGGCAGGAAACAGGACTGGGTTGCTTTGGAAAAATCATCATGACAAGAAGTTGACATGATAGACTTGTGACCAAGAAGCCAAACTGAATATTTAAAAGCTCCTTACTTGCTCTGACATTGAAACCAAAGCTGATTTTATCTGCACAGGTTGCTTAATATTTAAAAAAAAAAAAAACTGTACTTAATCTAGAGCAATATCTGTATGGTCAGTAAAGCTGCACTTTGTGTATTTCTTAACAGCTTCAGATCTGTCACTTTTAATTTGTACCATAAAAAATAAATAATTGTTTGACATGAGCTTCTAGGCTAAGTGTGTCTCACACTCAGAT